TTAGCCAAAAAATCTGGAAGCAATCCAAATATTGAAATGACTTAAATGGTCCATCCACTCTGGAATATTATGCAGTCATTGAAAACGTTTCGAAAGACTAGCAACATGAAAAAAGCCGTGATATGGAGACCAAAAAAAAAAAAAAAAGATTTACACTGGGTGTGGTGGCTTAGGATTGTAATCCCAGTGGGAGGATTGCCTGAGTTCAGTTCAAGGCCAGCCTGGGCCACATAGGACTCTGCTCTACAAGGCATGTTTAAAAATTAGGCGGGCGTGGCGGCACCTGTGGTCCCAGCTACTTAGGAGGCTGAGGCGGGAGAACTGCTTGAACCCGGGAGGCAGAGGTATGCAGTGAGCCGAGATCGTGCCACTGCTCCAGCCTGGGCGACAGAGCGGGACTCAGTCTCAAAAAGAAAGAAAAAGCCGGTTATACCTTAGGAGGGACATAAGGAAAGGATGGGATCAAAAAGCTGTTTAGAATTCTTTTTATTTGTTCATTCAACATGCATGTATTAAGCACCCACGTAGTCAAAGGCTAGGACAAAGCCAAAAAGATTACTGCTGCAGATTCACAGTTACAATAGAATGGCCCCTTCTCACAAGAAGCCACCGTATTCACACGTTGTGCTTTTCTCAGTTCAAGCGGCCTCTTCCTTTTGAGTAACCAGGGTAACCACGCTGTGCCCGCGTGTGCCGGGCGGGGAGGGGAGGCCGCAGCCCCAGCCCCGGGGGCCTGGTTGTCTAATCGAAGGGAAGTAAACGGCCCCAACGCAAGCCTGACTGCGAGACGTGCCCAAGGGAGGTAGGTCGAATGAAGAGGGTTGTGTGAGTTTTGCGCGGGCAGGCGGGATAACGGAGGAGGGAGGCCCGCGGCCGAGGCTCGGGCGGGCGGGGGGCAGGGAGGGGCGGGGTTCGCCGGCGCGCACTCCCAGGCAGGCCCCGCCCCCTCGGCCGGCTGTGCGCGCTGATTGGCCCCTGCCGGCCTCGCGCTCCCTCGCTCCGGGTTGGCGGGAGACCTTAGAGCGGGTACCGCTGCTGGCTAGCGACCGACGAGCAACCGTCTGAGGCCAGGAGCGCTGCGACGGAGCCTTGACCGCCGTTGCCCGGCCCTCTCCCGCGCAGCCCCGGGCTTCCGCAGGTACCTGTGCTCGCCCCCGGGAAGGGGCCTCGCTAACCTCGCTAAATCCAATCTTATTTTCCAGTCCTTCCTTCAGAAGGGAAATTTCTGAGGGTCAGGAAGGGGAATCTGTACCTCACTCCTTGAACACCAAGGAAGGTATGGCTGCCTGAGTCACTGTGAGGTTGCATGTGATGAATAATTGTATGTTTTATTTTTACAGGAATATTGGGAAACCAAAATGAGGCACAATCAGATGTGTTGTGAGACACCACCTACTGTCACTGTTTATGTAAAATCAGGGTCAAATAGATCACATCAGCCTAAAAAGCCCATTACTCTGAAGCGTCCTATTTGTAAAGATAATTGGCAAGCATTTGAAAAAAATACACATAATAACAACAAATCTAAACGCCCCAAAGGACCTTGTCTGGTTATACAGCGTCAGGATATGACTGCTTTCTTTAAATTATTTGGTAGGTTTAAAATATTGTAATAGTGGTAATTAAAAAGACAAGTTATAGCTATCTTTTGTTGTAGATGACGATTTAATTCAAGATTTCTTGTGGATGGACTGCTGCTGTAAAATTGCAGACAAGGTAAATTTGGTAACAGTATAACAATTAACCAGTTAATATTAATTTTTAACTTTTTTCCTTATAGTATCTTTTGGCTATGACCTTTGTTTATTTCAAGAGGGCTAAATTTACTATAAGTGAGCATACCAGGATAAATTTCTTTATTGCTCTGTAAGTATACTTTCTACTAAGTGATTGTTGTGTTTCTTTTTTGGGTTGTGATCTTCTTTGTTAGGTATCTGGCTAATACAGTTGAAGAAGATGAAGAAGAAACCAAGTACGAAATTTTTCCATGGGCTTTAGGGAAAAACTGGAGAAAATTGTTCCCTAATTTCTTAAAGTTAAGGGACCAGCTCTGGGATAGAATTGACTATAGGGCTATTGTAAGCAGGCGATGTTGTGAGGAGGTAAGAATTTTAAAATGCTTTATATATGTAATCTAAAATTCTAAAAGTTAGCTTTCTATTATAGGTTATGGCCATTGCACCAACCCATTATATCTGGCAAAGAGAACGTTCTGTTCATCACAGTGGAGCTGTCAGAAACTACAACAGAGATGAAGTTCAGCTGCCCCGGGGACCTAGTGCCACACCAGTAGATTGTTCACTCTGTGGTAAAAAAAGAAGATATGTTAGACTGGGATTGTCTTCATCATCATCTTTATCCAGTCATACAGCAGGGGTGACAGAAAAACATTCTCAGGACTCATACAACTCACTGTCAATGGACATAATAGGTGATCCTTCTCAAGCTTATACTGGTTCTGAAGGTATGATTTAGTAATATGCCAGAATTAGATTTAAATTTATCTTAAAATGCATATTTTATTTCAGTAGTCAATGACCATCAATCAAATAAAGGAAAGAAAACTAATTTCTTGAAGAAAGACAAATCTATGGAGTGGTTTACAGGAAGTGAAGAATGAGATGGCCCAACTAAACCAATTTGGAATCATTAACTACAAAATGTCAAACTAACTGCAAGACAAGTGTCAAAATGGGATGTTTAAGCAGTTTTGCTATGTTATACATCTTTTAGTTGTTATTTTCAAAATTATATGTATAAGTTATATAAGTCATAGTAATAGCTAAAAATGCCAATCTATGGAAGCAGTGATTTTCAATATAAAGTTCTATTTTGATATTTTTCCATCTTCAAGTCAGTTACTGTCATCTGGAGTACTCAGTTAAGTTGTGGTTTGACCTTCCTCAACTTGACAAGAAAAGCTAATTTAAGAGAAGAAAAACATAAAGTCATTATATTAATTAAAAGAAAAAACACCATTTAATATGTTCTGAAAACATTACTCACCTGTATGACCAGGTTGCCAGTGTACTGGTCTAGCAACATAGGGAAATGATCCATATGGAAAATCAGAATGCGATTCTTCTGTTGTAAAAAAATATATGTACTATAAGCTACATAAAATATTTTCTATTTTTTTCACAAAACTGTTAAAATATGAGTTACTCTCTTTATTGTAAGTTTTTTCTTTATTTATTTCCTTGCATATGTTTTAGAGCTACTCTGCCAGTTATTATACAGAAACTATTTGTCAATGATTATGTAATAAACATATGATTTTATAACCAAATGGATAAGCCTATATCATAAATCAACTGATAC